TCCCTGCCTCTCGCCACAGCCTCGGCCTTCGCCCTCGGGATTGAAGACCTACCCCACGGGCAGGAGCCAAGTCCGTGCCTTTGGGATGGGAGTCGGGGCCGCGGAGCTCTGGAGGGACGGGCAAGCGGGGACCCCGTCCCCTTCGACTTGAGGGTTCTCTGGGGCCAGGCGGGCGGCGGTTGCGCCTCGTCTGAGCCGCCTCGGGTGTTGGGCAGCCAGGAAAGGAGTGTTTGAAGGGGAGGGACAGTCGCACTTGGCTGTCAGCATGGTGGTGGGGATTCCCTGGCGCCCAGGTGTCAGAAACACGGTGATCTACCTGTGTAGGTGGCCCATGAGAGCTTGAGGTGGCATTTCCTATTTCTTTTAGGCAGAATGGGACTTGAACCAGTGTCTTACTTTACGTTTTGTGGGGATGGAGTGAGCCCTGAGCCCAGATATTTGCCCGCGTTGGCTCACGGAAATCTCTTGAGACCCTGTCTCAAGAGTCACTTTGGGAACGATGTGGCAGAAGGGAGACCTGAGCAATTGGCTCGGCAAGTGGAGGAGGCTTCCAAAAGAAAAGGACAAGCCCCAGCTGGCTTGAATCTCTCTGCCAGTGAAGACAGCTTAAGATAATTTTTCCCTGCTGCTTAGTTTCCTGGATCATCCACCTGGGGCAGGGGGCGAGCTTGAGAACCAGTCCCTCCTATGCCTATTCAGCCAAGGCAAAGCCTAGCCCAGAGCAAAAGTATCAGCCACCAGACTGGAGATGTTGGGATCTTCAGTCAGGGGAACAGCCACTTTTCAAACTCTGAATCACTTTCCATGTTACTGATATTTGCTTACATGCTAAGATTGTAAGGAATCAGGCAATGCCTTAAACGGTACCTACAATTTCTGATATATTAAGGTTCATTCAGTATTTGACTCTGACACCTGTGACCATATCCTAAAGTAATGGGACATTCGGGTATTTCCTATGTTGAAAACCATCACATCTGTTTAGTGCCTTTTTTTTTTTTTTTTTTTTTTTTTTTTTTTTTTGCGTGCAACTGGTTAAAATCGAAGTATATCTTATGTTGGTATATGAAAGAGGCCTAGGTCTTATCACAGGGGTGCCTGTGACCTTCCTTGAGTGTCTCACAGAGTTGTTAGAATTGGGCCTGAGTTTAAATCCCTACTTTGTCACCTACTCGTTTAGGGATTAAAAAAAATTCCTCAAGCTTTCTGGGCTTGAATTTCCTCAAAGGTAAAATGGAACTAATAATACCTATCTCACAGGTTTTTGGAACGCTTAAATGAGGTAATGTGTATAAAGTGCGTGGTCCATGGAGAGTAATCAATAAATAATACAGCAAATATTTAATGTAGTGCTTTTAGCATGTTACAAGGCAATGTTTCAGGCACTTTACATGATCCTATGAGATAGATACTATTGTCATCTTTAAAACAAGCCTATGAGATAGATGCTATTAGTAGCCACAATATATAGATGTGGAAATTGAGATATAGAAAGGCAAAGCTTGTCCAAATTTACATGGCTGGTAGATGGTGGAGCCAGGATTAGAACCCAGGCAGCAAGTGAATAGATAGTTTCTATATCCCTGGTTTCTTGTGTCTTGTTGGTTTTGGGAGACTGATGAAGCATAGTGATGTAGAGATACTAGAAACTTAGACCGAAGTACCAGTTCTGCTATATACTAGCAGTGTGACATTGAGAAAGTGAGCCTTAGTTTCCTCATCTGTAAAATGGTGGTTTTACCTACCCAACCGTGAACTATGTGGCACTATAAAAATGTTGGGATTGACACATTTGAGCATGTATTGGGGGCCCTGTCCTAGATGTGGGTAAAATCTGTTGTGAAGCCTGAGGTCTTATACATACTGTGCAGTGCAAGCACCCATAATAGGAATGTCGAACACTGCTAGTGAGGTAGAAGGCATAGGCAAAATGGCGGAAATTCCATCCCCTTTATCACCCACTCTATCCCCCACCCTCAGCGAGCACTTTTAATAAAATAATATGTACCATATTGGTATTGTTTCCCAAACTTTGGTACTGTCACATATGCAAGATAATTTGATAAGCAAATGAACATTAAAAAATTCTCCCCAAATTTTCACACACATACATATTTGAATGAAACAAGTTCATTTAATTTAAATTAGGAGAAAAACTTAACATCTCAAAACTGATTTCACAGATATTATTGCTAAAAAATAAAGGACAAGAAAAGTAAGTCAATTCAAAGACCAATATTAGGTAAATAGTACAGGTGGATGAAGATAATTCTGAAAGTGGTACTTGGATGACTGAAGACTGGGAAGTTATGAACTAAAATAAATATGAGTGCTTTTGCCCCCAGTATAAAATGTTTTTATCTTAAAAGTGGCATTTGTGAAAGCATTTGGTTAGAACGTATATACAAAATCCACTTACATGTTGGGCTTTGTTTATTACCTTTTGAGAGATAACTTCCTGAGACATTGAGCCTGTAGTCATTACCCCTACAAGGTTCTGAAGAAGAGGGGTGTCTTATTATCTTGGGTCCAGGAACTTGCTAACCACTACTATAGTAGTTTGGCATTGTGGGAATTTATTTTCCTCAGCCTTTACATAAAAGTTTACCCAGATTTACCTAGATTCTAGCTTGTGCTTTTTCCTCCAACAGTTGCTGATGGGGAGAGGAAAAAATAGCCACTATTCAGGTTCCCTGTGAGTTAACTGCTGCTGTACAAAGGCAGGTGTAATATTTTCTCTGTATTAAAGGTGAGGAGAAATGGCCCAGTGCCCTAAACATTTTATGTAACCCAAATTGTTCATTTTGTTTTAGGTCTTCTCTGTTGGTTGAAATGTCTATGATTTTATCTGCCTCAGTCATTCGTGTCAGAGATGGACTGCCACTTTCTGCTTCTACTGATTATGAACAAAGCACAGGAATGCAGGAGTGCAGAAAGTATTTTAAAATGCTTTCGAGGAAACTTGCTCAACTTCCTGATAGATGTACACTGAAAACTGGACATTATAACATTAAGTAAGACTTCAGTTTGCTTCATTTGACTCATTAAATTTTAAAACCAATGTTTTTTACACTGTAGTTTTATTAGCTCTCTGGGAGTGAGCTACATGATGTTGTGCACTGAAAATTACCCAAATGTTCTCGCCTTCTCTTTCCTGGATGAGCTTCAGAAGGAGTTCATTACTACTTATAACATGATGAAGACAAATACTGCTGTCAGACCATACTGTTTCATTGAATTTGGTAAGGGCCTGATTTTTTTTTCCTTTTTATTCCTGCAAGGAAATTTATTTTTTATTTTACATAGATAACTTCATTCAGAGGACCAAGCAGCGATATAATAATCCCAGGTCTCTTTCAACAAAGATAAATCTTTCTGACATGCAGACGGAAATCAAGCTGAGGCCTCCTTATCAAATTTCCATGTGCGAACTGGGGTCAGCCAATGGAGTCACATCAGCATTTTCTGTTGACTGTAAAGGTGCTGGTAAGATTTCTTCTGGTGAGTTCTGGATCTCAGTTATTTTATTTTAAGTTCATTTCTAACTATTTCTTTTATTTTCCAGCTCACCAGCGACTGGAACCAGCAACTCTGTCAGGGATTGTAGGATTTATCCTTAGTCTTTTATGTGGAGCTCTGAATTTAATTCGAGGCTTTCATGCTATAGAAAGTCTCCTGCAGGTACTGTGCTATTTTTGCAATTTCAGGTGACTAACAAAAATAATCTTTTATTTTGCTTTTGCAGAGTGATGGTGATGATTTTAATTACATCATTGCATTTTTCCTTGGAACAGCAGCCTGCCTTTACCAGGTAGGTTTTCTTCCATTTTAAAGAAACACTTACTAATCATCTTTCATTTTTATATTTTGAACAGTGTTATTTACTTGTCTACTACACCGGCTGGCGGAATGTCAAATCTTTTTTGACTTTTGGCTTAATCTGTCTATGCAACATGTATCTCTATGAACTGCGCAACCTCTGGCAGCTTTTCTTTCATGTGACTGTGGGAGCATTTGTTACACTACAGATCTGGCTAAGGCAAGCCCAGGGCAAGGCTCCCGATTATGATGTCTGACACCATCCTTCAGATCTATTGCCTTGGCTTCAGGGGGATAAGGAGGGAACATATCATAACTGCACTGTGATGAAGAAGCTGTTCCCCACAGAGGAGAAGCTCTGCTTTCTTTCTCTCCAACTTTCCTTTTTTAAAATCAGCATGATGTGCCTGTGAGCATGGAAGAGTCCTCTCAGAAGAATGTTGGCCATGAGACTATCATTCAGAGGAGGAGGGGATTTCTCTCTTCAAGGCCGTAACAGTGGAAGAACAGTCATATGCCATTGGAAGTCTTGGCCAGCAGTCCTGAATCCTTCCTGAAGAGTTCAGAAAATAGATGTGGTATTGCTCTGAGGACCAGGCAGGAGGAACTCTACAACCTGAGTTTGCCTTTGTGAGGCATTAGTATAGACCAAATAAAAAGCTGCAGAAATTGGAAAGTTTATGTTTTAAATAAATGACTGTGATAAATATCAGATTATTTGCACACTTATGGTACTACGAGTTTATAAAGTCCAAGATGGTGTGAAATTGGTTCTTTTTACTTTTATATTTTTGCTTGAATCTTAACTCTGGAAATCACCTGATGTAGAAGAAGACTGTGATGAGCTCGTCTGTGGAACATCACAAGTATCGAAAATACAGTAATGGATGTTTCCTTTCTAATCCACATTTATTGTTTCTTTTGAAATCACGTCTAAAAAATATGACTCACACTATAGCCGTTGTTTCCCAAACTTCAGTCTCTTTAGTACTACTTGTATTATTTTCTTAATATTTATCTTTTAAATTTTAAAGTTTTTTTAAAAAAATGAATCCTGCTCCAAGTGGAAAACCAGTATCAGTTTGCCATAAATAAAAGGTAACCACAAAATAAGTAAGATGAACACAAAAAATGTTGTTCAGTTCTAGCTAGAAACTAATGCCTAGAAAGGCTCCGAATCTTAGGCTCTTTCTTTGTGGCAGTGAGGGAGATGTTACCAGCACCAGCATGAGGCACTGTCTCTGGAATAGTCAGAGGATAAAAGGAAACTGTAAAGGGAATGACATTCTCACTGTGATTCAGCATTATTCTATGTTGTGCATCACTTAAAGACATGTTGTGTGCCACCAGTGGCATGGGTCCGCACTATGGAAATGCTTGACTGTAGTAAGAATCAGAAGGTGGCTTTCCTAGCAACTCATTATTTTATGGCTTTGAGGAATTAAGCCCCTAGTATCTGAGAGAACTTACTTGTTTTTTGATAACGTTTTAAAGATTGTTTAAGCAGTTATGAATTAATAATATAGGAAGCACAGTTGGATTCCACTAGCAAAATCTATAACTCTCATGGTTTTGGAAGTCATCTTCATGGGTGATTTTCCTTTGTTTTTTAAAGAAAATATTTCAAACAAGGAATTCATAGGATACTGAAATTTGATATCATCCAGAAAAACAGATCCCATTACATTGTAATTGTTGTTACTAGGCATATTTATTAAGTAGAGAAATAGAGGGTAAAAAGTTAGTGAACTGTCTTGTTTGCGTGAACCAGTATTTGTGGATATGTCTAGAACTGTAAAATCTTGCTTAACTAGAACCTTAGTCTGCACCCTCCTTTTAGGAGAATGAGGTAAAAGGAAGACAATAAGCTTATGATATCAGGGATTCATGTAAAACAGGAAATAGTAGTTGGCTCCAGTCTTCTCCTCTAACAAAAGTATGCATATTCTGAGAGATACCCCAAGGCATCACAAGATCCTGAATCATCAAAACACCATTGAATTGTGTTGGGCATTTTGTAGCCAGGAAAGTGAAGTGGTTCAATTTAGAAAGGGTTTCAGGCCAGGCACGGTGACTCAGGCCTGTAATCCCAGCACTTTGGGAGGCCGAGACAGGCAGATCACTTGAGACCAGTAGTTTGAGAATCAGCCTGGCCAACGTGGTGAAACCTCATCTCTACTAAAAATACAAAATTTAGCTGGGTGTGGTTGCGCGTGCCTTTAGTCCCAGCTACTCGGGAGGCTGAGGCAGGAGAATCGCTTGAACCCAGGAGGTGGAAGTTGGCAGTGAGCCAAGATCACGCCACTGTACTCCAGCCTGGCCAACAGAGCGAGACTCTGTCTCAAAAAAGAAAGGTTTTCTAAACTAATGGTTAAAACAGAATTTTCTTGTAAATAGGGAAGTTGGAGCATTCTGGTTGAGATTTTGCTCTGTATTGACACAGCTCGCACCAGTTTGGTTCAGGAGCTACCTCCTTGTCATTGAATTGACGAGTTACAATGTTTGGTATTCGGATACATTCAGCAAGAACACTTGAAAACTCCTCACCAACTATTTTTAAAGGCTTACTTTGTTTTTGTTTTTATTTTTTCACTGGCTATTTTGGATAAGAGGATGTTTACATCTTAATGTAAAAAAATGAAAACAGGTATAAATGTTTTATGTATAGAAATGTTTTCTTTCATTATTTGGTGCCTGTATCTC